TGAACTTCAGTCTTTTAAGAAGAGAAAGCTAAGAAAATATTGCTCCAGTTTATTAGCACAGGCTATGGAGACAGACCTGGCTTTTTATCTCCACTTTATACCATTTGCTGATTGTGTGTCCTAAGCTTAGGATTTTTCCTCATTTGTAAAATGGAAATGAAAATAATACATTAGTCATCACAGTGACGATTTTAAGAGATAGTGTATATAGAGCACTTAGCACAAGGCCTCGCATATAGTATTTATTATAATAATAGGTTTTGAAAATAACCAGAATAGTATTCTCCCTAAAAAGGAAAGATATTGCTACTTGAACCTGCTTAGGGATAGAGGAGGAAGAAGAAAGTGTTTGTAACAAACATCAGTTTCAGGATTATTGATTAAATTTTTTTATACTTCTGGGGTTTTTTTTGTTTGTTTGTTTTTTGAGACAGAGTCTACCTCTGTCACCCAGGCTGGAGTGCAGTGGTGTAATTTCAGCTCACTGCAGCCTCCGCCTCCTGCATTCAAGCGATTCTCTGGCTTCAGCCTCCCGAGTAGCTGGGATTACAGGCGCCTGCCACCACACCTGGCTAATTTTTGTATTTTTAGTAGAGACAGGGTTTCGCCATGTTGGCCAGGCGGGTCTTGAACTCCTGACCTCAAGTGATCCGCCCACCTTGGCCTCCCAAAGTGCTGGGATTATAGGTGTGAGCCACTGTGCCTGGTCCATGTTTTCTTTATCCATTTGACTATCCATGGACATTTGAGTTTTTCCCCCTTATTGGCAATTCTTCTGCCTCAGCCTCCCAAGTAGCTGGGATTACAGACGTCTGCCACCACGCCCAACTAATTTTTGTATTTTTAGTAGAGACGGTTTCACCATATTGGCCAGGCTGGTCTTGAACTCTGACCTCAGGTGATCCACCCTCCTCGGCCTCCTAAAGTGCTGGGATTATAGGCATTTATTTACCGTTCTGCTTTCCCTTTGCTAGCAGGAATTTTCTTTCTCTCTCTCTCTCTTTTTTTTTTTTTTTTTTTTTTGCTTTATTGGGAGAAAAAGTGCTTAGAGTGTTCAGTTATTTTTTATATTTTTCTAATTCATTTCTTCTCTGGTTACAAATCAGTCATGCATGGATGTTTTATTTTTTCTGAAATCTCCAAGCACTTTAAGCAAAGGTTTTTATTAGCCCACTTGAGTAGTGTGTTCATGGGAGTATACTTCCATTGCGAAAGAAGTATTGGTTTACTTGTATCCAGAAGTTTTAGTTACTCTTGCCTGTACTGTATTCTAGGTCTGTACTAGCATTATAATTTTCCATCTTTCTCCTGTCCTTTGAGTACCTTATTTTTTCTTTTAGAAATTTGGTTTGTCTTTAATGGACTGAGAGGAATCTTTTCCTTTCTTTCTCCGGGTTCTGATTTTTTTTAAAGGTCTATTAACAATTTGTGCTTACTGTTGTTAGTATTCTTGTGTGCTTGGCTTTATCAGGCATCCTACAATGTAATGTTGGTTAGATGGGAATTAGAGGTGCTTGGAGGTTGGCTATGTCTGCCAACAGGCAGGAGGCCCCAAACTAACGTTTCCCAGTTCCATTAAAGGTTTCTAGAGCATAACTACTCTTCCTGTTTCATCTACCCCCTCCATACCCTCTTTGCTAACATTCTCAGTAGATCTTAATAAGCAGATGTCTGGAATTACAGCAGATTTTACCTCAAACAGTATTTTCAGATTTAGAATTTCTGTATCATTTTTAGGTGTTATGAAATCCAATCTAGGTGTAATGGAGTAAGAGAGTAAATATTTCTTTTTCCTAAATACTATTTGAAAAGAAGTCTGAAAATAGTGTGTTCCTCCACCCCCCCACCCATGCCCATCCTGCCAGTTTAGGAGCACTTTTGATTCTTTTTTTTCTTTTTCTTTTTTTTTTTGAGATGGAGTTTCACTCTTGTTGCCCAGACTGGAGTGCAATGACACAATCTCAGCTCACCACAACCTCTGCCTCCTGGGTTCAAGCGATTCTCCCGCCTCAGCCTCCCGAGTAGCCGGGATTATAGGTATGTGCCACCACACCTGGCTAATTTTGTATAATGAATAAGCTTCTGTTTTTATGGCTTTTAGACTGGCATAAGGTCCCAGCTGGTGATATGAAGAGGTGGCTACAACTGTAATAACAACCTGTAATCTCTCTTGAAGAAAAGAGGACAGAGCTCACAGTGATCATGCAGCTGGAAAGTGCAGGAGAAAATCCTAGAAAGAATGTTGGAGTGGCAGAACCCCAAACACTGTTTATAAACTCTGCTTGAATTTCTTGCAAACCCCTCAACTGTACATGTGTGGAGCAGCCTCCAAACAGCACACTTAAGGCTAAAGGAGCAGAGATTTCAGCTGCTGTCCACCATAGGGGAGGCAGAACTTGGAGTTTAAGTCCAGCTAAGGTAATTGTCTGCAAAAAACAAAAACACAAACACCTATCTACATTTATCTTGTCCTTTTTTTCAGAACCACAATGGACACTGCCAGCCATAGCCTTGTTCTTCTCCAGCAGCTGAACATGCAGCGAGAATTTGGTTTTCTGTGTGATTGCACAGTTGCAATTGGAGATGTTTACTTCAAAGCCCACAGAGCAGTGCTTGCTGCTTTTTCTAACTATTTCAAGATGATATTTATTCACCAAACAAGGTAAGGATGTGTTTTTGTAAATAAGAATTTTTATTTCTTGTGGGTCTGTTTTTGTTTTTAACAGTGAATGCATAAAAATACAACCAACTGACATCCAACCTGACATATTCAGCTATTTGTTGCACATTATGTACACGGGGAAAGGGCCAAAACAGATTGTGGATCATAGTCGTTTGGAGGAAGGGATTCGATTTCTTCACGCCGACTACCTTTCTCACATTGCAACTGAAATGAATCAAGTGTTCTCACCAGAGACTGTGCAGTCCTCAAATTTATATGGCATTCAGATCTCAACAACCCAAAAAACAGTTGTCAAACAAGGACTGGAGGTCAAAGAAGCTCCTTCCAGTAACAGTGGAAACAGAGCTGCTGTCCAGGGTGACCACCCCCAGTTGCAGTTGTCTCTTGCTATTGGTCTGGATGATGGCACTGCAGACCAGCAGAGGGCCTGTCCTGCCACCCAGGCCCTGGAGGAGCACCAGAAGCCCCCAGTTTCCATCAAGCAGGAGAGATGTGACCCAGAATCTGTGATCTCCCAGAGCCACCCCTCACCCTCATCAGAGGTGACAGGCCCCACTTTTACTGAAAACAGTGTCAAAATACACTTATGCCATTACTGTGGGGAACGTTTTGATTCCCGTAGTAACCTAAGGCAACATCTCCATACACATGTGTCTGGATCCCTGCCATTCGGTGTCCCTGCTTCCATTCTGGAAAGTAATGACCTTGGTGAAGTGCATCCCCTTAATGAAAACAGCGAGGCCCTTGAATGCCGCAGGCTCAGCTCCTTCATTGTTAAGGAGAATGAACAGCAGCCAGACCACACCAACCGGGGTACCACAGAGCCTTTGCAGATCAGTCAAGTATCTTTGATCTCCAAAGACACAGAGCCAGTAGAATTAAACTGTAATTTTTCTTTTTCAAGGAAAAGAAAAATGAGCTGTACCATCTGTGGTCATAAATTCCCTCGAAAGAGCCAATTGTTGGAACACATGTATACACACAAAGGTAAATCTTACAGATATAACCGATGCCAAAGGTTTGGTAATGCATTGGCCCAGAGATTTCAGCCATACTGTGACAGCTGGTCTGATGTCTCCCTGAAAAGTTCTCGCTTGTCACAAGAACACTTAGACTTGCCTTGTGCCTTAGAGTCAGAGCTCACACAAGAAAATGTGGATACTATCCTAGTTGAGTAGCAGCTTCTCTTTCAGAATTTTTATACCAATTCTGAAAAAGAAAATTTGCGTGGCATTTTTAATTCATAAATTATTTTCCTCCTCAAGTTTCATTGACTTTTTTTCTTCACAGCTTATCCATGGTTTTAAGGTTGTATATATTAGATCTTCTCATAAGACATATTAATATGTGGCTATTAAAATGTAACATTCAATTACTACTGTGAACTTTTCACAAACGAAATAACAATTTAGAAATCAGAAATCAATGTAGAAATATGGAAACCTTAAATAGTTATTTATAGAATTCTAAGTTTTTCCAGTTATAGAATCAGTAAAATCAAATTGAATATAAAGTAAATGAAATCTGTTTTAAAGCATATTCTAAACTATCACTTCTGCCTACATTTCACATGAATTCACTCCTACCAGGATTATTTTTAAATATTTTCTTCCATATAGGAAATTAATAGTTACTTTAATGCATAACTGTATGTTATACATATGTTATAATGTATAAAAATTTATTTTAAGATATACCAAATCATGAGTAGTTTTATTTTTTAACTACTAGCTCCACAACATCTTACCTACATGGCTTCTCTTTACTTTTTAACATTGAGTATACCTCTTTTTTTTTTTGAGACAGAGTCTCTCTGTGTCGCCCAGGCTGGGGCGCAGTGGCGCGATCTCGGCTGACTGCAAGCTCCGCCTCCCGGGTTCACGCCATTCTCCTGCCTCAGCCTCCTGAGCAGCTGGGACTACAGGCGCCCGCCACCACGCCCAGCTAATTTTTTTGTATTTTTTTAGTAGAGACGGGGTTTCACCGTGTTAGCCAGGATGGTCTCGATCTCCTGACCTCGTCATCTGCCCGCCTTGGCCTCCCAAAGTGCTGGGATTACAGATGTGGTATATCTCATTTTTAATAAAAAAAACAGTTAAAGGGAGAAGAGTCAGAGAGACATTAAAAAATATTTAAGAAACAGTAAGATATACACACATAGATAAATAAGCATGCAGAGACAGAGACTGAGCTAGAACTGCATTGACTAAAAACCCCAGGGTTGTTAACTTGGTCTAGAGTGTTTTCTTAGACACCTTAAAAAGTAATTTGAGATTTTATGACCAGAGGTTTACATGAGTTGAAAGAGAATGATGATAAAATATAAATCATGTTTCTACCCTCAGCGTCAGGATTTTTGGGGCTTCCTGGGTTGATTTTAATTTTCTAAAAATCACTGAAAAAGTAATTTTTCAGTGGCACAGTTTTCACTTTTTTCCTGATCCATAAAACCAGCAAAGTGGATACATTCAGTGTTCTATAACTACATTTAAGATCCATGATGTTAGCTTTTCCTCTATAAATCAACTTAACTCTCTTTTATAATGGTGACACTTACAAAGCTAAAACCCCAGGAAAATTAAAGTTGATGAAAGAAATAACAGATTCCCCGGCTCTATATACCTGGGAAATAGCTGGTTAAGCTTCACCACAAAGGATAGATCTAAATTGTTTCTGAAATGTTTAAATTTCAAACCCCGCATAGTCAAGGATAATAAAACAGACTCATCTTTTTTTGCCCTCTTGTTAAATTCTAAGCTTCACGGGCATTTGAATACATCTAAAAAATTTGGTTTGTGAGCCTTAGAATTTAACCACTTACAAAACTCTTGAGCTCCCTCCACTTCTGAGGACGTTTCCTGACACATTCAACAGCATCAGCGTCCAATCAGGAGGGAGCTCAAAGAGTAATCCAGCTAATTCTAAGGACACAAAGGTTTTCTCTAGGTAAACAGTTTAGGTAAATTACAAAGTGGTAAGTTTTTCTTGAGGATTGAATGAAGAAAGCTACTGGATATTGTGTAAGGCAGTTGAGTTTCTGCCTTAAACAAGTGAGTAAAGGCTCCTATGGTTAAGACTGATGTGTGTTGAGAGCACATCTAACTTGATAAGATCAATTGTATTGGGAGTAATTAAAACAAATGTATGTTCTTTGGGGTCAGAACTTTGTCTAATCTTAAACTTTTTTCTACCAATTCACTTAAGCAACTATTGAAATTTGTACTGCCCTCAAAAATATCATCTCATTGGAAGAACACAAGTATTAACATTGATTTTTTGTATTTTAGGCTAGTTAAGATATATTTCCTAGCCTTCTTCAATTCAAATTCTATTGTTCTTATTAAGATAATTTTTCTCCTCTATATTCTTCCCTGTTTGCCTACTCATTATTATTATTTTTTTAATTTAATTTTTTTTTAAGATGGAGTTTCACCCTTGTTGCCCAGGCTGGAGTGCAATGGCGTGATCTCGGCTCACTGCAATCTCTGCTGCCTGGGTTCAAGCGATTCTCCTGCCTTAGCCTCCCAAGTAGCTTGGGATTACAGGCATGCACCACCATACCCAGCTAATTTTGTGTTTTTAGCAGAGACAGGGTTTCACCATCTTGGTCAGGCTGGTCTGGAACTCCTGACCTCAGGTCATGCACCAGCCTCGGCCTCCCATAGTGCTGGGATTACAGGTGTGAGCCACCGTGCCAGGCCCACTCATTATTCTTTGACACAGGAAATCCTTGTATATAGCTAAAGGGTGGAGGTAGAGTTGTACATGGTTGGTTGGATAAGACAGCAAGTGCCTCAGGGCAGAGTTTGGATAAATGGTAAGAGTTTGCTAGCAGCTGATTGGCCGTGATAGACAACACTCATTTAAAGCAGAAATATATCTGTTCGTTGAGAGTTAAGAAAATAGTGGTTAACTGTATTTCTATTCTTATAGTTCCTTTTAATATTAGAAATTCAAAGCAAATGCTCTTTCCTTGTTCCTTAAAACATTCATTCTGTTTAGGAAGTGGGAAAATATCAACTTCATTTTATAGAAAAAAAATCCCAAAAGCTGAATTCCAGAGATGCAGTGAATAGTGGTGTGGGACTGACCCCCAGTTTTTGTTATTGTTGTTTTCATTTATTCTGCAGGCTTTTTTTTTTTTTTTTTTTTTTTTTTTTGAGACAGTCGTGCTGTGTCGCCAGGCTGGAGTGCAGTGGTGCAATCTCAGCTCACTGCAACCTCCGCCTCTCGAATTCAAGTGATTCTCCTGCCTCAGCCTCCTGAGCATGTGCCACCATGCCCAGCTAATTTTTGTATTTTTAGTAGAGACAGGGTTTCACCATGTTGGCCAGGATGGTCTCGAGCTCCTGACCTCATGATCTGCCTGCCTCAGATTACAGGCATGAGCCACCGCGCCCGGGTCTGCAGGCATTTTTTAAAGTAACTGTCATATGCCTAACACTGTGCCCTGAGTATTATTTTTTAAAGACATGATTGCTCACTGAGAAAATTTGCTTTGTATTTTAAAAGTTCTTCCAGCTAGGCCAGGCGTGGTGGCTCATGCTTGTAATCCCAGCACTTTGGGAGGCCGAGGCGGGCGGGTCACGAGGTCAGAAGATCCAGACCATCCTGGCTAACACAGTGAAACCGCGTCTCTACTAAAAATACAAAAAATTAGCCGGGTGTGGTGGCACACACCTGTAATCCCAGCTACTCGAGAGGCTGAGGCAGTGGAATAGCTTGAACCCGGGAGGCAGAGGTTGCAGTGAGCGGAGATCGCACCACTGCACTCCAGCCTGGGTGACAGAGCGAGACTCCATCTCAAAAAAAAAAAAGTTCTTCCAGCTAAAACCTTTATTTTTTGACTACATCTCCACAAAATGGAGCTATACTGTTAGCCAGTATCCTAATAGTATAGTGCAGTTTGCATAATGATTACCAAGCTTGAAACTGGAAATGTCATATGCACTTTCGTGTGTATCAGGCAGATACTAAACATTTTCCCCTTGAGTCAGCTTAAAATTTTTCCTTCTTTTGAAATCTCACGCAGTTGTTTTCTGGAGAAAAATAGAGACTGTTTTAGTATTTGTTCTTATTAGCGTATCATCAGAACTCAGCACAGTCTGCCTTATAAGAAAACAAAAAATTTTTTTATTTATAACTCTTGAGATTGTTACTTCTTGCTCTTTCTGATTTCCCATCCGTAAAGTGGGTGTAAGCAATACTTACCTCACAGGGGTGTTGTGAGGATTTATATTAAACGTGTTAAGTTCTCTCAGTATTATTGATTAAAATCAACCATATAAACGACATTTATTCTGTAGCTAGACCTATTAACTTTAGTATTTCAGCCTATAAATTCTAAAATGTTCTTAAAAGCAGTAATGTACTATCTAATATTCAATAACTAATTGACAGAACTCATTGTTATTTTTTACAAATAACTAGAAACAATACTGTTGCTAGAATTCCTGTTCTACTGTAATTTAATCATCACTGTTTCTTTTTAGCCTTCAGTAAGGAGGATACTAGTTCTTTGGCATTATTGGGAATAAAACTTTGTCAATTTCAGCTTTATTGAAAGTTCTCCCAAATATATTGTTTTTGTTTACACAAAGGAAAAGGAACAAAAACAATAAATAAATACCTTTGTTTTTTTTTCTTTTTTGAGACGGAGTCTCGCTCTGTTGCCCAGGCTGGAGTGCAGTGGTGCGATCTCGGCTCACTGCAACCTCCGCCTCCCAGGTTCAAGCGATTCTTCTTCCTCAGCCTCCCGAGTAGCTGGAACTATAGGCACGCACCACCACACCCAGCTAATTTTTGTATTTTTAGTAGAGATGGGGTTTCATCATGTTGGCAAGGCTGGTTTCGAACTCCTGACCTTGTGATCTGCCTATCTCAGCCTCCCAAAGTGCTGGGATTACAGGTATGGGCCACTGGGCCCAGCCTATTTTTATTTCTTTGATGTAGGTGATCTAAATAGTAGATGAGGACAGGAAATGGGGTGAAGGTAATAATAGTATTATTAGAAAAGTCTTCACTGAAAATTGAAGGAAATACATATTAATCGTGGAAAAAGATAGTGTGAAAAATGTGTAATTTCGTTAACATTTATTTGTACAGGCACATTCTTGATGTTGTGAGTCAGATACTTGATAAATGTCCATTTTTTGTAGTAATTGATGTAAAAATGGGCCATGTGAAGAATTTTCATAATGTAATTTGTGTCTTTGTATATTTTGAACTACATATAGATTTGTGGCACTTAAATTATTAATTTTTGATTTCTTAAGAGTGAAGTCTGTAAATGATTTCTCTCTGCTGTACTTCTGTGTTTGTATGGTTGGACATTTTGAAAACTGGTGAGATTGCACAGTCCCAAACCTGGATGTCTTAAATACAAGGAATTACAAACTGTGATTTTTGTCTTGAAGACCTGGAAGAATTCATTGTGCTTCAGTATGTATTTGTACTGCACTTGATTAATTAGTTAAGTATTGGTCTGGTGCAATTGACATTAACTGTCATCAACTCCTCTATTTTGTGCTAAATAAAGTCATTTAGTCAGAATGGATCAAATATAAACTTATACTTTAAAATAAACTTAGATTATAAAAACTTGTTCAATAAAAAAGACCCACTGAAAAATCTTCAAAGTACATGTAACACATAGCTAATACAGGAGACCAAAATCAATAATACATTGTGTGGCTAAACTCATCCACCTAATGTACTGTGAATTTGCTTCAGAAACATTCTTTTAGAAAGTTGTGTATCTGCCGGGCATGGTGCCTCATGCCTGTAATCCCAGCACTTTGGGAGGCCAAGGCCCAGGAGTCCGAGACCAGCCTGGGCAATATAGTGAGACCTCATCTCTGCCAAAAATTTTGGCCAGGGGCAGTGGCTCACGCCTGTAATCCCAGCACTTTGGGAGGTCGAGGTGGGCGGATCACCAGAGGTCAGGAGTTCAAGATCAGCCTGGCTAACATGGCGAAACCCTGTCTCTACTAAAAATACAAAAATAAGCCAGGTGTGGTGGTGCGCGTCTGTAGTCCCAGCTACTTGGGAGGCTGAGACAGAATCATTTGAACCCGGGAGATGGAGGTTGCAGTGAGCCGAGATTGCGCCATTGCACTCCAGCCTGGGCGACAGAGTGAGACTCCGTCTCAAAAAAAAAAAGGCAGGGTGTGGTGGCTCACACCTGTAATCCCAGCACTTTGGGAGGCCAAGGCGGGCGGATTATGAAGTTAGGAGATCGAGACCATCCTGGACAACATGGTGAAACCCTGTCTCTAGTAAAACACAAAAAATTAGCTGGGTGTGGTGGCACGTGCCTGCAGTCCCAGCTACTAGGGGGGCAGAGGCAGAGGAATTGCTTGAACCCGGGAGGCGGAGGTTGCAGTGAGCCGAGATTGCGCCACTGCACTCCAGCCTGGCGACAGAGCAAGAAACAATGAATTTCATATATTTTATCAAGACAAATTAATGTGACTTAATCAAAAACAAGTTTATTAGCTTAGCTTATAGAATGTGTTCTTATTTTACATCAGTGTTTGCCAAATGTTGTGTTCCTAGTGTTGAGGCAAGTAGTCTTTGTACTGGGTAACATTTTGGAGGTGTGATGCAAAAATGCATTTGTGGACCTAATTCTTACCGACCATAATCTGTGTTAATCGAAAATTGACGTCCTAATCAAATGCTTTCCAACTGCTGTCTCTGGAAAGAAAGGTAGTATTTCGTCATTTCCCAGAAGTTTCTTGCTTTGCTTCTTCTTTTTTTTTTTTTTTTTTTTTTTTGAGATGGAGTCTTGCTCTGTTGCCCAGGCTGGAGTACAGTGGAGTGATCTCGGCTCACTGCAACCTTCACATCCCAGGTTCAAGCTATTCTCCTGCCTCAGCCTCCCGAGTAGCTGAGATTACAGGTTCCCACCACTACACTCGGCTAATTTTTTGTATTTCTAGTAGAGACGGAGTTTCACCATGTTGGCCAGGCTGGTCTCGAACTCCTGACCTTGTGATTCACCTGCCTCAGCCTCCCAAAGTGCTGGGATTACAGGCGTGAGCCACCGCGCCCAGCTGCTTCTTTCTTCTCTATTTACAGTCTACTGTATCGCCTTTTGCCCCCAGTAACATGATCCACAATAGTAGTTCTCAACTGAGGTATATTAGTCAGGATTCTCCAGAAAAAGAAAGAAACAACAGGTAGAACTGAGAGAGAGAAAGAGATTGATTGATTATAAGGAATAGGTTCATGTAATTATGGAGGCTGAGAAGTCCCAAGATCTGCAGTTGGGAGGCTGAGAGGCTGGGGAGTCAGTGATGTTCCAATCTGAATTTGAAGACCTGAGAACCAGGAGAGCTTATGGCATAAGTTCCAGTCCAAAAGCTGGCAGGCTTGAAACTCAAGAAGAGCTGATGTTTCCATTTGGGTCCAAAGGGAAGAAAAGACCGATAATTGCAGCTCAAGCAGTCAGGCCAGAGAAAGTCTCTTTTTTTATTATATTCTGGCCTTCAACTGATGGAATGAGAGCCACCCACATCAGGGAGGGTGATCTTCTTTACGCAGTCTACTGATTCAGATTTTGTCTCCCTCCAGAACACCCTCACGGACACACCCAGAATAATGTTTGACTAACTATTGGGGCAGCCCATGGCCCAGTCATTTGGACACATAAAATTAAACATTACACAGGGCTATCCCCCCCCATAGAGACATTTGACGATGTGGAGATGTTTTTGGTTGTCACAGTTGGGTGGGCGATGAGGGAGGCTGCTGCTGGCATCTAGTAGGTGGAGGCCAGGGATGCTGCTAAACATCTCAGTGCAGAGGACAGCCTCCCGCAATACAGAATATGTACCTCAAAATGTCATTAGAGCTGAGGTTGACCAACCCTTCTGAGACCTTAAAGTAAGTTTTGTGATGGCTGTCAGGAATAAAAGAATACAAAGAAACCCAATTTGGGGGATTTCTATTCTAGTCATGTTTAGAGCAAGTATTGGAGTATGAGATGTGTTCAGAATTAAATTCTATTTGTATTATCCTTGATCCCAGCTTTTAAAAGATAAAAATGTGATTATTAGAAATAAAAGGAAAAAATGTGATTATTAAAAATCAGAGATGTATTAATCAGCAAGACAGTTTTGAATCTATTCATATAATGTTTGAACTAAATAATTGTCTCCCCAAAGAGGTCTCTTCATGAAATTGAGATTGTAGGTTATAATTTCTGTGAATTTTTAATCTGGCCAAAAGGTGGCACCAGTGTACCTTTAAAAAAATGTTCATTATACTTGAATTCAGCATTACTATTAATAGTAAATATTATTTAGGGCTTAGCTACTTTTGGATCATGCTTTATAGAGTCAAGACTAATGAGAATTTTCTTAAAATTTCATAAGGTACTGCAATATCTTGACATCCCTCTTTAATCAAGATGCTTCTGATTTACATGTACATATCTCAGCAGATAACTTTTTAAAATATCACATTATTGTGCTACATTGAGCATTTCTGAAGATTTTTCCAAGCCATTAACTGTGAGGCCTTGGAATTTGGGCTCTTTTAATCAGGCATCACACTCAGTTTTTGGTGTTCTGCCTGGTCAAGACATAGATTGAAGGACATTTGAGTAAATACGCTCCCTTGCTCCTTTCTTGCCTTTTGTTCATTTTTTGTACATCCACAATCTATGAGGTATGTTACCTACTGAAATTTACTTTCTTTTCCAACTGTGGTTCAACAACTGACTTTCTTCTCTCATACTTTCCAACCCATTCCATTCTGAATAAGTTAAGAGTTTTCTTACCTTCAGCTCTTCTCACCTTCCAATACTAAGTGAATACAGCCTGCCTCCCCCTTCATTTCTGATTACAATATTATTCTCATCATCCTAGGACTTTGTACCTAATCACCAGTTGCTTCTCCTAAGTTTATTTTACAGCTGATAAGCCAACTTGGAAAATGAGCCCACTCTCCCTCAGATACATTCTCTTCCGCTGTTTGAAACGTTTTTCATTGAAACAATTTGGTGATATTGTATCAAAATAATAAAGTATTAAGCTACTGGAACACCATGGTGTCCTTTCATGTCAAACGTCTGA